AACGTAACTTCTCATGCATTGATGGTAGAGATGGAGACTTGTACAGCCACTCTGAAAAGTAGTCAATCTCTTTAAAAATTAAATATACACATTACAGATTCAATAATCAAAACTTTTGGCATTTCCTATAGAAAGGAAAACTATGTTCACACAAAAACCTGTACATGATTCTTTATAGCAGCTTTATTTTTAATAGCTCAAAATGGTAATCAACCAAAATGTTCTACAAGAGGTGGATGGTTAAATAAACGGTGATACAGCCTCAGCAATAAAAAGAAACAGCCATTAATACATGCAACAACTTGGATGGATTTAAAGGGCATTAGGCTGAGCGAAGAAAATTCAATATCAAAAGGCAGCATATTGTATGATTTCCCTTACGTAATGTTCTGACAAAAGTTAAGAGAGAACATATTAGTGGTTGCCAGGAGTTAGAGATGGTGGAGGGAGGGGCTAGGTGTGAGTATAAAAAGCACCAGGGAGATTTTTGTGGTGATAGAAGAGTTTGTATCCTGACGGTTACGGGAATCTACACTTGAGATAAAAACATGCAAACACTGTACCTGTGTCAAATTCCTGGTTTTGTATTGTTCCGTAGTTAAATAAGATGTAATGAATGAAAGAAACTGGGTGAAGGGTGGGTACGCAGGATCTTTCTGTATTATCTTTGCCATTTCCCAAGTTCTATATTTTAACTATCTTAATTATTTTTCAATACAGAAAATAATTTAAAATAAGCCCTATTTGCCTTGGGTAGTTGTGGCTCCCATTATTACGCAAGAGGAGAAACTTGAAACTGTGGAACCCCCCAATACCCAGTTTCACATACAAGCATTACCTGACTGGGGCCATGCCCTGAGAAAGGCGCTGGGCGGCAGCAAGTTGGTGAGCCAGGGAAGTCTTCCCTCGCCCTGAGGGTGCGGGGAAGCGGCGTTGGCGCCACTGAAGCTGGGTGTGAGGGAGGCGTCACCGAGTTCAGCCCCACCCTCCACCGCTCCCCAAGCGGGTCCGGCGTCCGCATCGCATGGCCAGAAGGCGGGGAGCCAGAGGCGCCAGGACCCTCGCGTGGCGCTCCAGCACCCCAGACCGTGGCGGCGCCTCGCCTTAGGGAAGAGCAAGGGAAGAACTTTATTTGAACCGCGAACATTTTTTGGTCACTGAGATCGAGTCTCCCAGTGCTTTGGCTTCCCGCCTCTTTATCGTGGGTTTGATCCCTGAGCTGCTCTCCTTTCCCGAACCTCCCGGGGTGCAGCCTAGAGCCCTCCCGCGCGGCTGACTCCAGAGTAGAGGAAGGGAGGCGGCCTCCGGCTGGTCCCCCGAAGCCCTCGCTGCCCCGCAGATGCGGATGGCCAGCCAGTAGCGGGCGGTGGCCCCGCGTCCCGGGAGCGCACAGCAATGCAGGCGCTTAACATTACCCCGGAGCAGTTCTCTCGGCTGCTGCGGGACCACAACCTGACGCGGGAGCAGTTCATCGCTCTGTACCGGCTGCGACCGCTCGTCTACACCCCAGAGCTGCCGGGACGCGCCAAGCTGGCCCTCGTGCTCACCGGCGTGCTCATCTTCGCCCTGGCGCTCTTTGGCAATGCTCTGGTGTTCTACGTGGTGACCCGCAGCAAGGCCATGCGCACCGTCACCAACATCTTTATCTGCTCCTTGGCGCTCAGTGACCTGCTCATCACCTTCTTCTGCATTCCCGTCACCATGCTCCAGAACATTTCCGACAACTGGCTGGGGGGTAAGAGTCGCGCCCCGCTCCTTCGCTCCTTCGATGTATGATTTGTCCTATTTCCTTACTGCAGGTGCTTTCATTTGCAAGATGGTGCCATTTGTCCAGTCTACCGCTGTTGTGACAGAAATCCTCACTATGACCTGCATTGCTGTGGAAAGGCACCAGGGACTTGTGCATCCTTTTAAAATGAAGTGGCAATACACCAACCGAAGGGCTTTCACAATGCTAGGTGAGGCCACTGGATGTGCCAATGGCAGTGTGGTCATACTCTCATGACTTTAACACTTTTACAGGTGTGGTCTGGCTGGTGGCAGTCATCGTAGGATCACCCATGTGGCACGTGCAACAACTTGAGGTAGACTCCAGTTGAGATGTATAATCATATTGACACCTGTCAAATACCTTTTTTTCTCTGCCAGGCTTTACCCTGAATAGAAATATATTTAAGAGAGAGAAGAGCACAAAGCCCTGCCATGTGTTTATGATGCCTTGATCAATGTGGCTTCACTGACATCAGTCATTGAATTATGTCTTGTTTTGGTGCCCCGTGGTAAGATTCATTATGGGTGAGAGATGTGATTTCTGTAACTTGGGAAAAGGGTGATTATGAAACAGGAAGTGGGAATTTAGACCCAGCGTGACACTTCAAACTTGGGGACGATATTAGGCAGTGGAATTTTAGAGAAGTGTATGTTTGGAAATAGAAGATCTGAAATTGAAGATCAAAGATCTGAAATTTTCCATAAAACCATCTGAGCATACCCTCAGGAAGTCTTTGCTGAAGTCCACAGTCAGGACTTTGCTGAAGTCAGGAAGTCCGTAGTCCCTAGGGCTATGTGAACCTGATCCAAGACTTCCAGTTCAGCATGCTCTTAGATGTGTCAGTCCATACCCCCTGGTCATTGGCCTTTGCATGCTTTGCTTCCATGGAGTTGGAATGAATTTCATTTTAACATCCTATTTCCAGAGAGTTTGAATCTTGAGATTATTTTTCAGTGAGTGTTATTCCTAGTTGCATCTGTAAGTAACACCTAGGTCAGAACTTGAATTTTCTTACCTTTGATGAGTAACCAAAAAGTTGCTGTCCCTCATTCAATTCACATTGAAGACTGGTGATAAAATTTCCTGGGAATGTAGGCAGAAATATGTCTGAGACCCAAGTATTCAGCTCCACAGTAACTAAAATAACAATGGTTTTGATAAATATTCTCGTTTTTATTCCTATTACCCAAAAAAGTGACTTCTGAATATGCTTTAAATATTTAGTTTGTTCTTGAACTAGCCCTTAAAGCACTCTCTATTATTTATTATTGTTGTTAATAATACTTTTGAGCTTATAAGATGAGTCTACCAGAAATAGTACGAATAAACCAGCAGGTACAATCTGAATATTTGTATATTGGCAATAGTTTGAATCCCAATTTCTCATTCATCTCAGGATAAAAGCTGCCAGTTGCCTCTTTAATATCTTTCTAAGCAATCTGATCATTGCAATATATGAAGTAGCAGTAACAAAACGCAGCTTTCAGTACTTTTCAATTGAAAGATGTCTCATGCCTTGTCAAAAATCTGTCTCAACAATTGAAGAAGCAAAATAATTTAATATTAGACTACCTAGCATGTATTGCAAAATATTTTTCAGTATATACTTTGGCAAATATAGTGCTCTTTCAGTCGATTGAAAACTTGTGACTAGTGGAAATAGAAGTTGAGAAAGACAATAAATGAAAGTAAACAGGCTATGGACCTGAATTCCATTTAGAATAGAAAAGCTGGTATAAAACTCTTAAGAACTTAAGCAGTGAAGTGGAAAAACTATGCTTCACAACAAAAGAACAATTAAAAATGTATCTCATTTGAAATACGTGCTGGGGACAAATTTGAAAGAACTTAAAAAATGTTGTGTTGCAATAATACTTGGCTGATTTCTGTTTTTTGATGCTGACTACTGGTTCTTTTAATGAATTATTCTTATTATGAAGATCAAATATGACTTCCTATATGA